ACTTTAAAATTCCTCCTGCTGAAAGCATTAATTATTGTGATAAATTATTTCACATTATGTATGTTGTTTTTAGGAAAAGAAGAAGTATGAAACTCCTCAGAGGGAAGAGTCCAGTGAAGTCTCCCTTCCAAAAACCTCCAGAGAGCAGGAAATCCCTTCTCTAGCCTGTGAATTCAAAGGAGACCATCTGAAGGTGGTAACTGATTCCCAGCTCCAGGATGATGCCAGTGGACAAAATGAGAGTGAAATGTTTGATGTACCACTCACCTCCTTAACTATAAGCAATGAAGAGTCCCTGACGTGTAACACAGAGCCCCCAAAGGAAGGGGGAGAGGCCAGACCCTGTGTGGGGGACAGTGCAGTCACTCCAAAGGTCCACCCTGGAGACAATGTTGGAACTAAAGTAGAAACCCCCAAGAACTTCACAGAGGTAGAGGAAAATATGTCGGTACAAGGTGGACTTTCAGAAAGTGCACCCCAATCTAATTTTTCTTATACTCAGCCAGCAATGGAAAATATACAAGTCAGAGAAACTCAGAATAGTAAAGAAGACAAACAAGGCCTGGTTTGTTCTTCAGAGGTGCCACAGAATGTTGGCTTGCAGAGTTCTTGCCCAGCCAAACATGGTTTTCAGACACCTAGAGTGAAGAAACTGTATCCCCAGTTGCCAGCTGAAATTGCTGGAGAAGCACCAGCTTTGGTGGCAGTGAAACCCTTGCTTCGCAGTGAGCGACTCTACCCAGAACTCCCGTCTCAACTGGAACTAGTACCATTTACTAAAGAACAGCTAAAAATCTTGGAGCCTGGTTCATGGCTGGAAAATGTTGAGTCATATTTAGAAGAATTTGACAGCATGGCTCATCAAGACAGGCATGAATTTTATGAGTTGCTTTTGAACTACTCACGATGTAGGAAGCAACTGCTGCTGGCTGAAGCTGAGCTGCTTACTCTGACATCTGATTGCCAAAATGCTAAAAGTCGGCTGTGGCAGTTTAAGGAGGAACAAATGTCTGTACAGGTATTTTGATCAGAAGCCTGGGGAATTTGCAGCGGAGCTGCTATTCCTGGGATGTTGTCCAGGTCTGGAGTCTGTGCCTTACACCCACTCTGACCCTGCCTCAGCCTAGAGTAATAGAGTGCAGGGATCACAAAGTCAAATGCCTGCAGGAGCCAGGTGTATAAGCTGGAGGAGTGAAGCAGGCTGAGTGGGACAATGGTCACTGGGCCAGCCCATGCCTGGTTTAGATGGGACAGCCGTTCTCAAGTTCTAGATGATGGTTGCTGTGAGGTTGTGATGGTTCAGCATTGCCACATCTTATGATTTTACAAGAAAAACTAGAAATCTAGATTTTAGTGTGAGGAATCCTAATTTGCAAATGTTAGCAACTAATCAGACACATACAGACAGTGTAGGCCAAGCAAATCATGTCTCCAGCTGAAATTCAGCCCATGGGTCATTAGTTTGTGACCTTGGGCATAATGCTACCAACATCCAATGGGAAGAGAGTGTCAAGGTTGAGAAGGGATGAGGAAACTGAAGGTGTTATGATCACTTTGGCCTCCATGGGGTTGCATCCAATGGTCTTCCCCATTGAGTGGGGATGAGGAATCTGAAGGTAGTAACTGATTCCTAGCTCCAGGATGATGCCAGTGGACAAAATGAGAGTGAAACTCACCTTCTTAACTATAAGCAATGGAGAGTCCCTGATGTGTAACACAGAGCCCCCAAAGGAAGGGGGAGACGTCCTCTCAAGTTTGAGAGGGGATGGAGAAGACCATTAGATGCAACCCTATGGAGGCCAAAGTGATCATAAGCCATTTCATAGTGGCTTAGGAGAGATGGCAAGGAAGAAGAGGTTACTCTTGACAAGTTTGGCAGTGAAGGGAAGCTGGAGGGGATATTGGGGAGAAACATGTCATTCCCCTATCCCTAATCCTCATTCATTGGCAGACCTGTATATCTCTGTACATAGTAAGGAGGGAAATATTTGGAAATACTGTATTGAAGAAGAGAGGATAGAATCAAGAACACAGCTGGTGGAGTGTGTATTCTCTTGAGTAGAACTATGAAGAATGATGAGGGTAGATCCAGAGATGTTTTGAGATACCTTGAAGTTTTGGAGATATCACATTGGCTTCATATTCATAAAATAGAAGGTAAGATCATCAATCATGAAAGTCTTAGGGACGTTTCATATTGTACCTTTTTGTCCTCTGGTAGGGTATCTGTGCAGATCAAGTGAAAGTTTTCAGCTATCATCGCTACCAAAGAGTAGAAATGAATGAAAATGCACTGGTGGAGCTAAAGAAGCTATTCGATGCCAAATCTGAGCACCTCCACCAGACCCTGGCCCTTCATTCTTATACTTCTGTGCTCTCAAGATTGCAAGTGGAGTCTTACATCTATGCATTGCTCAGTAGTTCAGCTGTTCTGAGATCTTCAGCAATTCACCAGCAAGGCCGAGGTATGTAAGTAATGAAGCTCTCTTTCTTGTGTTGAGAGACTCATTTAATATCTTTCATTTACAGCGTCTAAGCAGACAGAAAGCATTCCCTCTGATCTGTGTCAACTAAAGGAATGCATTAGTGTCTTATTCATGTTCACCAGGAGAGTTAATGAAGATACTCAGTTTCATGATGATATTCTTCTCTGGCTGCAGAAATTGGTAAGGGGACAGAGATAGACACAGTAGTCTTTAATAGTGAGATCATATGACCTTTATTGTTCAGGTATCCGTGCTACAAAGAGTTGGCTGTCCTGGAGATCACCTCTTCCTTCTAAACCATATTCTTCGATGCCCCGCTGGTGTTAGTAAATGGGCTGTTCCTTTTATCCAGGTATGATGAATCATCAACTCATTCTGAGGGGTCTACAGTATGCTTTTTGCTTTTCTGATTTCAGATCAAAGTGTTGCATAACCCATCAGGGGTCTTTCATTTTATGCAATCCCTTGCCCTGCTGATGTCTCCTGTCAAGTAAGTGTGCAAGAGCTTTGTGAAGTAGAGATAAGTGATGGGAGTGATTATTCTTGTCCTTTAGAAATCGAGCTGAGTTTATGTGCCACATGAAGCCCAGCGAGCGGAAGCCATCCTCCTCAGGGCCTGGGTCTGGGACTTGGACGCTAGTAGACGAAGGAGGAGAAGAGGTAACTTGTCATATCTGCATTATTTTGATGAACTGCTGACATGATTTTTTGTCTTTTCCCTTAGGATGAAGACCCTGAGACCAGTTGGATTCTCCTTAATGAAGATGATTTGGTTACCATTTTAGCACAGTTCCCCTTTCATGAACTCTTTCAGCATCTTCTTGGGTTTAAAGCAAAAGGTAGACTCATTTCTCTTAAGTGTAAAATGTGGTGATTTTTTTCTTTTATCTGATTAACTTCTAGGTGATTATTTACCTGAAACAACAAGACCTCAAGAGATGATGAAAATTTTTGCCTTTGCCAACTCACTAGTGGAACTTCTGGCTGTGGGGTTAGAAACCTTTAATAGAGCACGCTATAGGCAGTTTGTGAAGCGAATTGGTTATATGATCAGGTAATACTGCTGTTGCTCTACCCTTCTCTGTTAAAAGTACTGTATTATCTTTCCTCATGCTCAGGATGACTCTTGGTTATGTAAGTGACCATTGGGCACAGTATGTGAGCCATAACCAAGGCTCAGGATTGGCCCAACAGCCCTACTCTATGGAGAAACTACAGGTTGAATTTGATGAACTGTTTTTGAGGGCTGTCCTACATGTGCTGAAGGCCAAAAGGTAAGTAAGACATATGATGATATTTAGTGAGATAATAAATAAAATGATTCCTGCTTACATGCAGACTTGGCATTTGGCTGTTTATGTCCGAGATGCCCTTTGGGACTCTGTCTGTGCAAATGCTGTGGAAGCTCTTCTACCTCATGCACCAGGTGGAGAGCGAGAACCTGCAGCAGCTCTCCTCCTCCCTGCAGCCCGCCCAGTGCAAGCAGCAGCTCCAAGGTACAGCCCCGCCGAGCAGTCGGCGTCCAGCTCCCACTCTAATTTTCTTGATATGAACTTGCAGACCCAGAACATTTTACCAACTTTGAGAAGTGTCTTTCTTCTATGAATAGCTCAGAAGAGATTTGCCTTCTGACTACCTTTGCTCAGATGGCTCAGGCCAGAAGAACCAATGTGGACGAAGACTTCATAAAAATTATTGTTCTGGAGATATATGAGGTTAGAATATGAAGTTTTATAAATCAGCTAAAGTGCCATCTTCTTCCCCCTTCCCCCCATTTAGGTATCTTATGTCACCTTGTCTACCAGAGAGACTTTTTCAAAGGTTGGTCGAGAGCTTTTAGGGACTATCACAGCTGTTCACCCTGAGATAATTTCCGTCCTTCTGGATAGAGTTCAAGAGACCATTGACCAGGTTGGAATGGTAAGAGCACTGATTTTGTTTGTTTTTGTTTTTATTTAATGATTATTGTTTTCTTTTTAATAAGGTTTCTCTATACTTGTTTAAAGAACTGCCTTTGTATCTTTGGCAACCTTCTGCATCTGAGATAGCGGTGATTCGGGATTGGTTATTGAATTACAACCTGACAGTGGTGAAGAATAAACTGGCCTGTGTTATTCTTGAAGGACTGAATTGGGGATTTGCTAAACAGGTATGTGTTCAAACCATTCCCTGGAGACTGGATGTATGTTTGTGATTATTTTTCTCTTTAAAAGGCTACCCTTCATCTGGATCAAGCAGTCCATGCTGAAGTGGCTTTAATGGTTCTTGAAGCTTATCAGAAGTACCTTGCACAGAAGCCATATGCTGGGATTCTCTCTGAAAGTATGAAGCAGGTATTTCCTTCTCTTCTGATTTGGAAACATGACTAATGTGGCTCAAAATAAATAATTGTTTTAGGTTTCATATTTGGCCAGTATTGTTCGATATGGAGAGACACCCGAGACCTCATTTAACCAATGGGCCTGGAATTTAATCTTGAGGCTAAAACTGCACAAAAACGATTATGGAATACAGCCGAATTGTCCAGCTGTTCCCTTCTCCGTCACTGTGCCTGACATGACAGAGTCACCCACGTTTCATCCTCTCTTGAAGGCTGTGAAAGCGGGCATGCCCATTGGCTGTTATCTAGCCTTATCTATGACAGCTGTGGGCCACAGGTACAGTGTTGGGCTGAACCACTAGGGTTACTTGTGTATTCAGTGCCTTTCTCTTTTTCCATAGCATTGAGAAGTTCTGTGCAGAAGGCATCCCACTATTGGGAATTCTGGTCCAGTCAAGACATTTGAGAACAGTGGTTCATGTCCTGGATAAGATTCTGCCTTTATTTTACCCTTGCCAGTATTACCTTCTGAAGAATGAGCAGTAAGTGTGTTCCATCTATGGCAGGAGACACTAGGTAAAGTGCGTCCTCCTGTGTGCTTGGCAGGTTTTTATCGCATCTCCTCTTGTTCCTACACTTGGACAGCGGTGTCCCTCAGGGTGTCACACAACAGGTCACCCACAAGGTGGCACAGCACCTGACAGGAGCCAGCCATGGGGACAACGTGAAGCTTCTCAACAGCATGATCCAGGTGAGGGCCTTGCAAGCCCCTAAGCACACTCCTCTTTCCCATCACATGAGCCTTTTCTCCACAGGCACACATATCTGTAAGCACTCAGCCCAATGAAGTGGGCCCCGTTGCTGTGTTGGAGTTCTGGGTTCAGGCTCTCATAAGCCAGCATCTCTGGTACCGAGAACAACCTATCCTCTTCCTCATGGACCACTTGTGTAAAGCAGCTTTTCAGCTGATGCAGGAAGACTGCATACAGAAATTACTCTACCAACAACATAAGGTAATTAACCTGTTAGAGAATTTATCTTTCAGCTCCTCTCTCTGCTCCACATCTCCCGGTGTAGAATGCCTTGGGTTACCACTGTGACCGGAGTCTGCTCTCATCTTTGGTAAGCTGGATTGTGGCAGGCAACATCACTCCTTCCTTTGTGGAGGGCTTGGCCACGCCCACTCAGGTAGGAAACTCACTGAGAGGATCATTTGTTATCTTCCCCTCCCCTTTATCTGGTGTCATTATAGGTCTGGTTTGCCTGGACAGTGCTCAACATGGAATCCATCTTTGAAGAGGACTCCCAGCTCCGGAGAGTTATTGAAGGGGAATTGGTGATAAACTCTGCTTTCACCCCTGACCAAGCTCTGAAGGTACAAATAGCAGTTCTGCATTTGAGTGGTAGTGTGGCTACTCAAAGCCCTTTCTTTTTTGTAGAAAGCCCAGACCCAGCTGAAGCTCCCCATCGTGCCATCCCTCCAGAGGCTGCTGATTTATCGCTGGGCCCACCAGGCTCTGGTCACACCTTCTGATCACCCCCTCCTGCCACTCATTTGGCAGAAGTTCTTCCTTCTGTATCTTCACCGTCCGGGACCACAGTATGGGTATGCTGCCCAGTATTGTAGGTTTCTGTGAGTCCATTTCTGCCTTTGCACTGCTCTCAAAGGTTATAGATCTGTGCTTGTGTTTTTTAAGGTTACCCATAGATGGTTGTATTGGAAGAAGGTTTTTTCAAAGTCCTGCTCATATCAATTTGTTGAAAGAAATGAAGAGACGTTTGACCGAGGTGGCTGACTTCCACCATGCTGCAAGCAAGGCCCTCCGTGTTCCAGCAGAGGGCAGTGAAGGGCTGCCAGAGAGCCACTCTGGCACCCCTGGTTACCTGACTTCACCAGAACTGCACAAGGAGCTGGTGAGGTGAGTATGGTTATTTAGCCACCTACATTGTTATGTTTCGTATAATTATGTTTTTATCTTTTAGGCTCTTCAATGTATATATATTATGGCTAGAAGATGAGAATTTTCAAAAAGGAGATACCTATATCCCTTCTCTACCAAAGCATTATGATATTCACAGGCTAGCAAAAGTGATGCAGAATCAGCAGGTGAAATTATAGCCCTCCTTTTTTTTTTTTTTGTCAGAGTTAAAGTACTGTCGTTCTGTTTCAGGATCTGTGGATGGAGTATTTGAACATGGAGCGCATCTATCATGAGTTTCAGGAGACTGTTGGTCTGTGGACACAGGCCAAGCTTGAGTCCCATTCCACACCCTGCAGTTTGTCCGTGCAGCTGGACTTCACTGATCCTTTGCTGGGTGGGTCCTGGGAGCACCTGCCCCTTCGAATGTGCTCAGTATATATGACTTAATTTTCTTTCAGCTAAAGAAAGGGTTTTAAGTAACTTGCGGAAGCATGAGGCTCCCCAGCCTCCCCTTGCTCTGCACCCGACGAAGCCTCCTGTGCCAGTTATTTCCTCTGCTGTGCTATTGAGTCAGAAGGACGCCACCCAGCTGGTGTGCACAGACCTGAATCTGTTGCAACAGCAGGCCAGGTAAGACCATGCAGCCTCACGGATCATGTTCCACTTTCTTTTACCTCCTGATGATGTTTTTCAGAACCGCAGCTCTTCGGGAATCTCAGCAGGTTGCTCTGGATGGTGAGCTGTTAGACACAATGCCAAAGCAGTATGTGAATCGTGAAGAACAGACCACACTACATTTGGAGTGCAGAGGCAGCAGCGGTAAGAAATGCCAAGGAGCCGCAGTTGTCACGGTTCAGGTAAGTGTTTAAATTTCTTCAGAACTGAGAGAAAATGTCTTTTGATAACTTTAATTTTTGTTAGTTTGAAGGCATGCATAAGAATGAAGCCATAAGCCAACAGCTTCATGTTTTACGGAAGGAAGTGAAGCAGTTGCAAGCAGAAGCTGCTAAACCACCATCACTTAATATTGTGGAAGCTGCTGTACATGCAGAAAACTTGATCACGTAAGTTTTGCAGGCATTATAATTTGAAATACTAGACTGCAGTCTTACCCACATTTTCCCACAGGGCCTTAGTGAATGCCTACAAGTTGCAGCCTACACCTGGGATTCAGAAAGTTGGCATTAGCCTTTTCTTTACTATTGTGGATTACGTCAGCGATGAGACGCAGCGTCATCCCCCAACAAGGCAGTTCTTTACTTCATGTATTGAGATCTTGGGACAGGTAAGGCTATCTGTACCTTTTGCCTTGATCAGCTGGTGACATTTTTCCTTTTTATTTTTCCAAGGTATTTATCAGTGGCATTAAATCAGAGTGCAGAAAAGTACTTGAAACCATTCTGAAGAACAGCAGGCTCTGCTCCCTGCTGTCTCCTTTCTTCACTCCCAATGCTGCACCTGCAGAGTTCATACAGCTGTATGAGCAAGTGGTGAAGTTTCTAAGTGAGGACAACAGTGATATGATTTTCATGCTGCTAACCAAGGTAAGATGTAATTCCATCCTCACCATATTGTTTAAAACGGCTTTTTGTTTCTTTTTCTTTTTAGTTCGATCTTAAACAATGGTTAAGCGCCACTAAACCTCCTCTGTCTGATCGTACCAGGCTTCTGGAGTCCATTCACTTGGCACTTACTGCCTGGGGCCTTGAACCAGATGAGGATATTTTGATGCCATTTAATCTTTTCTGTAAGCACTGGACTTATCTTCTTCTCTACCAGTTTCCTGACCAGTACAGTGACATTCTCAGGCTGCTTATGCAAAGTAAGTGTCTTCATTTAATTGTAACTAACTAGCACTGACTTGCTCTTCCTGTCCCTGCTGGCAGGCTCCGCGGAGCAGCTTCTGAGCCCCGAGTGTTGGAAGGCCACTCTGAGAGCCCTGGGCTGCTGCGCCCCCAGCTGCCAGCAGGGGGCAGCGTCCACCGAGGGCGCCGTGCTTCCCAGCTCTTCTGATGCTCTCTTGTCAGACAAGCAGGTGTGTAGCCTTTGGTCTCTGACGTGTTTGTGGTAAGCATTTTTTGACTAGTTGTCTCTTCCAGGTAATGGAGACTATACAGTGGCTTTCAGACTTTTTTTATAAGCTTCGGTTATCCAAGATGGACTTTAAAAGCTTTGGTTTATTCTCAAAATGGAGTCCTTATATGGCTGATGTGAAGACATTCTTGGGCTACCTTGTGAAAAGGCTGATTGACTTAGAAATGACCTGTTTGGCCCAAGACCCAACTGCCAGCAGGAAAACAGGTAATATACTTCTCATGCGATGTGGAGCTAGGATGACCTTTGTTTTGTCTCTAAAACTTTTTAGTGCTGAAATCCCTACATTCAGTAATCATTCAGCTCTTTAAGCCATGGATCCTGGTTTTAGAGGACAACGAAAGGTAAACAGTTTTTTAGATATTCAAATTCCTTTCATTCCTAAGTGTGTGCTTCTTTTCTTTAAAGCAGCCAACAGCGGCATTACCCCTGGCTAGAGAGTGATACTGTGGTGGCCTCAAGCATTGTGCAGCTGTTCACTGACTGTATTGACTCACTGCATGAGAGTTTTAAAGGTAGGAAGATGTCAGGCTGTCTCTGCTTAGTTGTCTTCAGCTCTATTTTCTTTTCACATTCTAGATAAGCTGTTGCCAGGTGATGCAGGAGCCCTTTGGTTGCACCTGATGCATTATTGTGAAGCATGTACAGCACCCAAAATGCCAGAGTTCATTCTGTACGCTTTCCATAGCACGTACCGGAAACTGCCATGGAAGGACCTGCACCCTGACCAGATGCTCATGGAGGCCTTCTTCAAAGTAAGCCCTTCATTCCCGGCATCGCAGCCTAGCAACAGAATGATTTTAATTCATTTTCTTTTAGGTGGAACGAGGAAGCCCCAAGAGCTGTTTCTTATTTTTGGGGTCTGTACTCTGTGAAGTCAACTGGGTTAGTGTGCTCTCTGATGCCTGGAATTCCAGTCCCCACCCAGAAACCCGCAGCATGATTGTCTGCCTCCTTTTCATGATGATTTTATTGGCAAAGGAAGTTCAACTGGTAGACCAAACAGTAAGTTTGGGAAGCTTATGGCAAAAATTCGGTGGAACTAAAGGAATATGTGTTTTATTTTTAGGATTCACCTTTACTTAGTCTCCTTGGACAGACAAGCTCACTTTCATGGCATCTTGTGGATATTGTGTCGTACCAGAGTGTGCTAAGTTATTTCAGCAGCCATTACCCGCCGTCCATCATCCTGGCAAAAGAATCTTATGCTGAATTAATCATGAAGCTCCTAAAAGTGTCTGCGGGCCTTTCTATTCCTACTGACAGCCAGAAGCATCTTGTAAGTTGAGAGGTAGTTTAAAAGGCAGAGACTTTGAATGATTTTTTTTTTTTTTTTTGGTCAGGATGCAGTTCCAAAATGCCAAGCTTTTACTCATCAGATGGTTCAATTCCTCAGCACCCTGGAACAAAATGGAAAAATCACCTTAGCAGTCCTAGAACAGGAAATGTCTAAGCTCTTAGACGATATCATTGTCTTTAACCCGCCCGGTAAGTGACCAGTCGGAAGTCCTGTATTCATTGCCATTCTTGAGTGTGTCTATATTCCTTTCAGACATGGACAGCCAGACCCGCCACATGGCCCTCAGCAGCCTCTTTATGGAAGTCCTGATGATGATGAACAACGCGACTATTCCAACAGCAGAGTTCCTTCGGGGCAGTATCCGGACCTGGATTGGCCAAAAAATGCATGGGCTGGTGGTGCTGCCCCTTTTAACAGCAGCCTGCCAGAGCCTGGCGTCCGTCCGCCACATGGCTGAGACTACAGAAGCCTGCATCACTGCCTACTTCAAAGAAAGTAAGAGGAGGTCATCTTACGCTCCATTGTATTATATCTTGATGTCTCTTCTTCATGTTCTTAGGCCCTCTCAATCAGAATTCAGGATGGGGACCCATTCTGGTATCCCTTCAGGTTCCCGAGCTCACCATGGAAGAGTTCCTGCAGGAGTGCCTCACCTTGGGCAGTTACTTGACTCTTTACGTCTACTTGCTTCAGTGTTTAAACAGCGAACAGACTTTAAGGAATGAAATGAAAGTGCTGCTCATCTTAAGCAAGTGGCTGGAACAGGTGTACCCAAGGTACGTTGGCCCTCAGGCTGTTACATCAAACTCTAATTTTATTTTCCTCCGGTGCCTCCCCTAGCTCCGTGGAGGAAGAGGCAAAGCTGTTTTTGTGGTGGCACCAAGTCCTTCAGCTCTCCCTCATTCAGACAGAGCAGAATGACTCCGTCCTGACAGAATCTGTCATTCGAATTCTGCTCTTGGTTCAGAGCAGGCAGAACCTCGTGGCTGAGGAGAGACTCAGCTCTGGGATCCTGGGGGCAATTGGGTTTGGCCGGAAGTCGCCTTTGTCTAACAGGTAAGGAAGCGCCTTTCTAACACTGTTGTTCTTTACTTCTTCTGACCTCTCCCTAATGCCTAAGGTTCCGAGTGGTTGCCCGAAGCATGGCTGCCTTCCTTTCAGTTCAGGTTCCTATGGAAGATCAGATCCGTTTGAGGCCTGGCTCTGAATTACATCTGACCCCCAAAGCTCAGCAGGTCAGTATATACAATGAAGGGTTAGAAGTTTGCATTGTTGATTTTTTGTTTTCTCCATATACAGTCTCTTCCCCTTCTCTTCTCCTACTATGAAGAAAGGAATAATCAAAATTCTGGAGTCAAAGAATGCTTTTCTTTCCTTCCTCTGAAGAGAGGCATGGAAACAGTTTCTGCCATGATTTTGTGTCATTTGTCAGATGGATTCGGGAGGAACCTATGTACTTCATGCTTGTTGGCTGATTTAACAACCTTCTCACTTACTCTTGGCAGCACTTAGCAACTGGTTCCTCTAGAATTCCTTTCCGTTAGACAGTTTCATATAACATTATCTCATAACCTAGGAACATACCCAACAGCAGATTGAACAGATTTCACCTTAGCAAGATGAGGCTGGTGCCTGGGATTTCCGGTTGCGCCCTAGAACGGAAGGAGTGGACAATCTGGTGGGGAGGACCCCACAGGTGGGACTGGGGAGAACGAGGACAAGGCAGGCTTTAGAAATCGGTGTGGCAGGTGAGGCGCCCAGCAACAAGAGCAGCCTGCCACAGCAGTGGCTCTTGGTAAGGCAAGGTTGGGAAATGGCACAGAACAGAAACAGGGAAGGCTGGGTGTGGGATGCTGCAAAGGCCACAGAGGCTTGGGCTGCTGGCCTCCTTCTGGTTGTGGTTAAGTTAATCAATGCCTGCCTTCCGGACTCCTGGCCTCAGTTCTGTAGGCCTCCTTCCCACAAGGCTCACAGTTGAAGTACACAGTGATAATGGGTGTGCTGTACCTCTGGCAGTCACATTATGTGCCTCTATGGAGTTAACCCTCTCATCTTCCGTGTCTTTTAGGCTCTGAATGCTCTTGAATCCATGGCATCAAGTAAGCAGTATGTTGAATACCAGGATCAAATATTGCAAGCCACCCAATTTATAAGGCATCCTGGCCATTGCCTTCAAGATGGGAAAAGCTTCTTGGCTCTTCTCGTTAACTGTCTGTATCCAGAAGTGCATTATTTGGACCACATACGATAGTTAACACTGAGGCTCTTGAAAAACCCATTGCTGTTTATGTTTACATTTAACTTTGCTGTTGCACAAGTAACTTTGCTCAATTGCACTGTAGAGCTCAGTTTGGCCAATGTGTAGTTGACTGAGATGCAAGTTGGGAGGCGTTAGATATTAGATAATTTTGGGGTGTGTGTGTGTGTGTGTGTGTGTTTTCTTAGCTCTTAAGACCTTCTGGGGACTCTTTAAGTTTTTATATTTATCCACAAGAGAAACTTACTAAGTTCCACTTGGGTGCAGAGCCACTCACAGTTGCCGAATGTCCCAGTCATCTCACAAGACCTCCAGATGGAGTTCTTTGTATGTTTCCACTTCTGTCTCTGTTTTATGTAAATGTTCCAGATCTGACAACCTTGGAAGTCACTCAGTACCCTTACTTTTAAACCCCATTTGTGTTCCTCCAAAGTAAAGAAGTCAATTTTGAAAAATTTCTGCATTTCTCAAATGTGGACAAATACAATAGTTTTAAAGTATTGTTTTTCTCAGAAGGGAGATAAAAATGCCGAGTTAGTTAAAGTGGGTCATGTGTAAAATACGACCACTTGATCGTGATTATAGTGGGCAGTAGAGATGATGACAAGTCAATTTCCATCCAGCCGTGTATCCTCATGGAGAAGCTGCCTGTCTGAATCAGGATGGCAAGCTGGCAGTCTGGGAGGAGCATGTTTTGCACAGATGTTTTGTTTGGTCCACTTGGTGAGGAGTGCAGACAGGGCTGCCTCTCTCTAGTCGGGAGAGTCTGTGCATTCCCTCGGGCCCTGACCCTAGCCTCATTCACATCACTTGCCCCTGTCGACACCTAAGTTTGCACCCTTTGATAGACACCATGTTCGATATCTGAAAGGCTCAGTGTCAGGAGACAGAGACTGAGGGAGACTGAAGACCTGATTCTCTGTTCCCTGCTTGTTTTTTAACTTCAAACTCAGATGAAGCCAATGGACCTGCTGAAACACTTGTCTGTGGAAACTGGGTCAGGTCGGGAGATCTACTGAAATTTGGCTTTTTTTCCATAGCCACGTGCCTTCTGTTGTTGACAGTTCATTCATTACCAAAGCCTGTGTGTAACTTTGCCTTGTTCTGTGGCCATCTTCTTGCTCATGTTATTTCTCCTGGGAATGAGCAGTTTGACTTCTGTTCCCACGTTCCTCATTCTATCAGCTCTAGATGGATTTTGCCTGCATAGCTGGCTTAATATGTCTTTGTGTATGGGTAGTCTGTAGCCTGAGAATATTTACCTAAAAATGTCTAAACAGCCACCAAGAATGTTTATAGGGGTATAGGAATATAGTTAACAGAGTGCTAATCTCTCCTCAAATGTCCTTTTGGAATGCTTCCCCCAAAATTGGGAAGTTGGTAGGAGCTTTTCTTTACTTTGAATTTCTTTACTTGGACAGAACGATTCTGCCTTAAAGACACGCTTTGCAGCTCTGATAAAGAACATCCCTGTTTAGTCTCTTGAGTTTTACAGGCCACAAAATGTCCGTCTCAGAGGGATCTGTCTCAGCTTTTCTTATTTTTGCTTCTCTCCGTTTTCAAAATTAATCATCTTGTTCTCTGTATAAGAAAATTTGAGAAGCTGTGGACAATTTAATAGTCTGATCTGGCAACAGCGATTTTTGTTTGGAAATATTTTGTGTTTTCTTTGAGGAGGATATAATTACTGATATCCTAGGATGTGAAATTTTTGAGTGACAGTATGCACATTTTAAAGAAAATTATGATTAATCTGTATAATGTTTTTTGGTCTGTAAAAATTATAAAAAATAAAATCATTTATCTTTGGTTGTAACTGTTTAAAAACCAAATTATAGGGATATCACACTATCTTGTAAAGTGTTTCAGCTGTTAAAGTTGCTGTAGGTTTTTATGCCTGATGTCATTTAATTTATTTGACATTGAACTTCATTAATAATCAGAGATGGTCAGTGAAAGCGCTTCCTCTTTAACTCTTTCTTGCTTAACCTTGGAAGGTTGACTCAACTCCTAGGTGTCTATGGGAAACTCTGGGCTAGGAACGTGCTATAAAGACACTGAGCTAGTTCAGACATGGCCATGCTGCTGTAGCCTCCTGGGAAAGAAGGGCGGCAGAGAGACCAGCCCGCCTGTTGGCTTGCAGGGGTAATGAGCCTTGGCTTGAAAAAATTGTTGGCCTCCAGAGAGCACGGGGCTGTGGTTTCAGAATCAGTGATGGGTGCCGCACATCAAGACGGGAATCAAGCAAGACCAAGGCCCTGTGGACTGAGCAGCGTGGAGGGCGAACGGCTGCAGGCTCCAGACTTCACCACAGGGTGGCCAACAGTGGCATCGGGACCAAATAAAGATGTCTAACAGCTTCCTGGGAGCAGGAGGAGGCAGGATTCTGGTTGCCATGAAAAACATCTCTCTCCCTCTCCATCACTCCCCATGCTGCAGTGCACAGGTGGGTTGCAGAGGCAGGCTGCATCCCGGAATCATGTTGTCCCACTGCCTATTAATAGAACAAGTGAAGGGCAGAATGCTGGAACACACCAGACATAGAGGGAGGGAGGTCCTGCCAGATGTGTCTACACAACTGTCTACATAGCATGACAGTAGCAGTGGATTCGGGACCCACCTGTACATGTTTCCAAAGCTCCTTCCTGCACACTCGGGACCTCAGCTCCAAGGCGTGACTCATTTCTCAGTCTCACCATCCTTTGTTGGCTCAGACATCGCATGCCTCTGCCCCACTGGGGTTGTGTGCCTGCGTCTCTCACTTCTTTGAGGTTGGGGAAAGCCTAGTCCAGAAAATGAAAACCCATAGACCAGCCTAACTTCCTTTCAACCAAGTGACGGCCTCCTGGTTCCTCTCAGTTCATCATCAAAATCAGTGTGTACATGTCATACAAGCCAAGAGTGTTCATGTCCTCGTTCCTTTCAAATGAAGGTGATATATACTTTTTCACTGAGTTTTTATTCCTGAAATTCTTTCTTCTGGAGCAGGAAGCAAATGTCCTGGAATCGTAGACTTTTACAGTCAGAAGGGTCATTCACGTTCATCTAGTGCCCCTCTCACTCTGCAGGGATCCTCCTGCCTCTCCTCTGCCCCTGTCCAGTGCCTGGTGGTCCAGCCTGTGATGGGCAGGCCTAGGCTGCCATCCGCAGGCTCTGTAGTTCTGCTTTCTATTGAACCAAGATGTTTCTACGTTGCCTATTGGTCGTGGTTCTGTCCAGAGCAGTTCAGGCTGGGGCTGTTCACTTGCCCCTCCTTGAGGCAGACCTTTAGATATTTTCAGTTTTCATCACATGTCTAACACCACTTCCACCCCACCCCTCACCTCTTAGGCTAAATCCAAGCTAAATCCCCCAATGTCTTTTTTTTTTTTTTTTTTTTGAGACGAGTCTCATCTGTCACCCAGGCTGGAGTGCAATGGCATGGTCTCGGCTCACTGCAACCTCCGCCTCCTGGGTTCAAGCTATTCTGCCTCAGCCTCCCAAGGAGCCAGGACTACAGGTGCATGCCACCACGCCCGGCTAATTTTTGTATTTTTTAGTAGAGACAGGGTTTCACCCAGCCATTGAGACAAGCTGGTTTCAAACTCCTGACCTTGTGGTCCGCCCGCCCCGGCCTCCCAGAGTGCTGGGATTACAGGCGTGAGCCACCGCGCCCATCTCCCCTGCAATGTCTTTAGTTAGACCTTTTCCACCATCATGTCTAACTGGGCTACGGTTTGGGGAAAGTGTCCAAATTAGTCCGTGTTATCCTAAAAGGGGTGTGCCCCGGATTAGCAGGGCCAGGGCTAGGGTGAGACAAATGAGGCACCTGGGGCATACATTTAAGTTGGTGCTTGCTTGCAGGTGCCAAGAGAGTGCTTCCTTGGGTTTACCCCCGTGGTGCCTCCTTTACCTCATTCTGGCCCCAGCCCTGGGGTTAGAGTCGCACCAGTGTGGTCCAAGTGGCATAATTATCTCCCTAAATGCTTGGGCAGCATCAGCTTTCAGTAGCTGTGCCCCATGGGAGGCACATTAAGCTAGTGGCAAGTTGAGACTGCAGACCTCAGCTTAATATCAGTTGTTGCCCAAGACAGATCTCACCCCACATCTTCATGACAGGCCTAACAACAAGGCACTTTGCCCTTAATCCTCTACTACTGCCTGCTCTTCATTTTGGGCCAACTGTACAGCTCATTTTGAGATAGTAGCTGATCATTTTTCTGATCAGTTAACTTTGTCTTATTAAGCAAAATGGAGAATATAATGTTGGGAAATAAGTGTGTTGATTAAAAGAAAGTATCCCCTTCTACCATCTTCCATTTGTGTCTGGGTTGTGCTGGGTAAAGTTCTAGACTTACTAACGCAGACTTCATTTTGGTCCGGTTTCCACAGCATGCCTCGGGCATCAGTGTCCAGGAGTAGCTGTATTTGAGGTTTCCTTCACTCTGGTAGGTTCCTGATTCCTGATGAAAATAACTTGAAAAAAAAATAATTATACTACTGATCCTCTTTTGGGATAATGAAATTGCGAAGGAATGTTGTTGATTATAACTTTTATTTTTTAATGTACAGATGTACTGTCTCTCATTGAGCACTGATAGAATTTATTTTTCTTTCAATAGTTTAAAATCACTTATGTGGAGACACATACTTAAGTGTGTTCAACTCGTTTTCTTCCCACATATCTAGTGTGACCTTTAAAAACCACAACTTTATTTTGGACATTAAATGTGCAATATTCACTACTTATTCATTGTTCCACATTTTTCATACTTGTACAAAGGGTAAGTTTTTATATAATGGTGAGAAACAGGAAGAAATGACAACTGGTTAAGTAAAATTCTGCAAATAAACTAGATTCGAATTTAATTTACACATGGCGGGCCTGTCTCATTGTTTCCTGCA